ACTCCAGTGTGCTGTTGTCTGTATTAGAGTCTGCAATAGAAATGACAACACTCTGCTCTGATGCTCTGTGCAGTCCACAGCCTGGTTTGACTGCACCTCATGAGGCGCAGGCCACAGCCTTCCCCCTCCTTGGCAGAGGAGAGATGAGGCTGCTGCAGGGATCTCCTGAGCTGGCCATCTGCAGGTCCCTTGCTCTGCTGCCCACCTCCCTGCCCTGTCTGGCCTCAGTGAGTCCTCTTGGCGATGTCTCCCTCCAGGTTCCAAGCCCTGCGTCTGACGATGCTGCAGCGCCTGGAGCAGCTGGTGGAGGCCAAGTAACTGGCCAACACCTGCCTCTTCCAAAGTCCCCAGCAGTGGCAGGTGTACACTGAGCCCTGGTTGCTGGCCCCGGCCGGTCACATTGACTGATGGCCACCGCCTGACGAATCGAGTGCCTGTGTGTCTACCTCTCTGAAGCCTGAGCACCATGATTCCCACAGCCAGCTCTTGGCTCCAAGATGAGCACCCACAGGAAGCCGACCCAGGCCTGAGGGGCCAGGAACTTGCTGGGTCAGATCTGTGTGGCCAGCCCTGTCCACACCATGCCTCTCCTGCACTGGAGAGCAGTGCTGGCCCAGCCCCTGCGGCTTAGGCTTCATCTGCTTGCACATTGCCTGTCCCAGAGCCCCTGTGGGTCCACAAGCCCCTGTCCTCTTCCTTCATATGAGATTCTTGTCTGCCCTCATATCACGCTGCCCCACAGGAATGCTGCTGGGAAAAGCAGGGCCTGCCAGCAGGTATGAGATCTAGCCTGCTTTCAGCCATCACCTTGCCACAGTGTCCCCGGCTTCTAAGCCTCCAATATCACCCTGTGAGCCTCGCACAGCTCAGCCCCAACACAGAGGTGAGACCAGGAATAAGGCCACAAGTATCTCACTTTCTCTGCAGAAATCAATCTTTACTTCATCAGAGAGACCTAAAGCGATTCTTACAAGGAGCTTGCTGCAAGAAACACGGTCATTCAATCACATTGAGGAGGGTCCACATGGCATTGAGAGGGTGCTGCCCGCTCAATGCCCAGCAGCAGCTCTGGAAGGCAGTGCTCAGCCCCATCACCACTGTCCCGTGGATGCCTGTGTACCTCTTGCCTTTTCTGGGCTTGCGTTTCTCTCCTCTAGTGGGTGGGGATGACTTTCAATGACTTTCAATACTTCGGCTCTAACTTCTGAAACTCTTATCCTAAAGGATGTGTGGCCATGTTTGGCAGAAGAGCCACAACTCGCTGCTCTAGGAGCCGACATGACTCCTTCATTTCTGTGCATGCCCTGGGGACTAGGGTGGAGCCTGAGGAGAGGCTGCCATGGAACACGCAGGCGTCACTGGTGGGAGCCTAGAGGTGACCTGGATGATGAGCGGTTACAGCTCTTGAGGTCCCGGGGGTCACAGGACGCCTTCCGAGTTGGGGGGAGGAGAAAACAAAACCACAGGAAGAAACGAACAACGCTTTCGGGTGGGCCCGGGACCATAGAGGGTCGCTCCGCCACTTTCCTAGAGCGACCGCGGCGGCGCCAGAGCGCGGCGAGGCCCTCACTTCCGGCGGCGCGGGAGGCGCCCAGCGAGCCAGAGTGGTGGCTGGTCCCGCGCGGTGAGTGGGATTGGGGCACTTGGGGCGCTCGGGGCCTGCGTCGGATACTCGGGTCCGCTCGGGAGCGCGCTGGCCGCAACGAGGGCGGCGCGGGCCCGGGCGATGGCGTGGCTTGCGTCTCCCGCCTCCGGGCAGGGCCTGGCCGCCGGGCGGGGGCGGGAGGGCCACGCGGGCCCAGGGTGGGGCCGCGGCCTGCGCGGCGGGCGGGCCGGGTCAATGAGGAGCGGCCGGCGGAGTGCTGGGAACGGGAGGCTTGGACTGGGGGCCCGGGCGAGGCGCGGCCCGCGGCGGGTGGAACTGGGCGGGTGAGCAGCAGCCCCGGCCCCTTCCGTCGCTCGGAGCGTTCGAGGACTAGATACGTGGAACAAATGCTTAGGCAGCACAGGGCTGCTCTGAGCGGTTTTCAGATTCAGACTCATTGCAACTTCTAACATCTTGATGGTGTTGCCACTTTATCATTACCCTCCCCATTTTACGAGGAAACTGAGGCACATTCCAGTTAGCTGGGTGTGCAAGAACAGCAGCTTCTGTCACTCAGGTTTAACTTCGTGCTTGCCCCTGCTGGGGAGCTATGCAAAGCACGGGTCGCCGCGCTGGACTGAGCAATGGAAGATGTGGCTGCCACTAAGAGTACAGGCTCTGGAGTCAAACTGCTAGGGTCTGGGAACCCGGCCAGTGCCTTCTAGCATTGTGCCCTCGTTTCCTTAACTTAAAACGGAAATAACTGCATAAAGGTGCCAGGAGAATTAAAGAGCTAGCACAGAATCAAGTTACACAGTGTCTGGCACATACTAGTATGATTGCCTCATCCGTAGGTGGATTTGACAGTCTGAGTTTCTGACTAGATCTGACTTCCATTGTATTAAATGCGTGTGCTTTTATGTATAATGACCATTATAGTTATTAAAAAAAAAAAAAAGCAACACCAACACCATGTACCTAACACAATGTCTCCTGTGTGGTAGATGTTCTGTAAATATTTGCTTAAGTTAAGGAGTGGGTAGTCCTAACTGTAATCTTGTGTTATATGCGGCTTACTCTTACGCTGACCATAATTACAGCTGATGTAATTATTAAATATCCAGATAAAGTCCTGGACCTAAAGTCTCAATTATACAATAAGATGAAAGGAAGGCAAGAAAAATTATGTTTTTGTTTTCATTTATTTGCTTTATATGTTTGTATGCAAAGAAACCCAGAATAATTGTTTCTATTTTAAATTCCACATTCTGACACAAGATAATGAAAAATAGTTCCAATAATTTTATTGCTTTTGAAGTTCTAGATTTTCCGACATTGCCACCTATGTGGGGTTTGTAGGGGTTTTTGTTGGTTTGTTTTGGCCGTTATTTTAAATAGCCACAAGTCAGCCTTATAAATAAATAAAATCATTTGAAATTTTGAATTTTGCAGCATTTGGGTATTCTAAAAATTCCA